CTGATGCCACTAAGTTTCGTTCACAAACTTGCACCTCGGTCGTTCTTTTACAAAAAAAAAAAAGAAAGGTTATTTTGCAAAAGGCAATAGATTTAATCTTGGCTACTATTTACTCTTAATGTTTCTTTCATCTCAGCCCTCCAATGAGAAGTTTAAAAGGAAACATCCGAGGGAGCAAGTTTAGATCTATCTGGAGGAGTTTCTGTGGAGCCAGCCACCCTCACCAGGTGCCTTCCATTAGAGTTTAATGCTTTGCTGCGGTTTCCTGAAAGAGCCCCACAGAGAGTGGGTCTCGATGGGTCCTGAACCGCACCACAACCGGCCAGTGAGGTGAGGGGCGAAGGTGAGGGGCGGCGGCGGGGCGAAGGTGAGGGGCGGCGGCGGGGAGAAGGCTTCGGGACCCCACACGGTCCGGGGGACCGCGAACGAGGAGCGGGGGTGCGGGGCCGCCTGGCGTCCCCGTCGAGGCGGTCTTCATGAGAACGCTCAGAGCAGGGGCGGGCAGGCGAGGGCTTCGAACGCACACACTGGGGCCCCGGACCCGCGTCGCTGAGCTGGGGAGCCCGGCGGCGCGGGCCGGGGACGGCACGGGCACTTTGGCCCCGTCATTGACAGTTGGCACCGGGGGTCCTGGTCGGCCGAGGCGGGGCGTGGCGCCATACCGGGGCGTGGGGCGGCGCAGAGAGGCTGTACCTGGCAGGTACCCACGTACCTATCATGGTCACTGGGTAGGTGGCGGCTGCGGGCCAGGAACAGGCCCATGCGCGCAGCGGCGCCAGCCGCGCCTCCCACCAGCGGCTCTCCTGGGTTAAATCCTCCAGGCCTCCCCGCCCCCGCGCCCGGCCCTAGGAATGCGCACGCGCGGAGGGCGCGGCCCAGGGCCTGCTGGGAGTCGTAGTTCTAACGCGTAGTTTCTCCTCACGCCTCCTGCCCCCAGCCCCCCACCGCCGCCCTTTCCGGCTTCAGGCCCAGCAATCTTACGTCACCGGGGGGCGGGGCTATGCGCCCGCCGTGTTGACCAGTCGCTTAGCAACCGGGAGGCTTACCTTTGGAAGCTTGTTGCAGCTCTAGCCAAGGTCCTGCCCTCTTCCCGCCCCGCCCCTAGGGTCCAGCTCCCTTCACCTAGGAGCTGCCAAACATCTGGATCAACCTGGGCACTACGAGGGGTTGAATTTCTACCATTATCGCGCCTTTTGATATTTTTTTCCAGACCTCCTGCTCACATCCGTAAAGCCCACTGATTCTTTTACTACACTTTTTATGAGAACAAGACATTTTCTAGGAAGATGGTGGCAGAAAAAGAGACCCTGAGCTTAAACAAATGCCCAGACAAGATGCCGAAGAGGACCAAGCTGCTGGCACAACAGCCGCTCCCGGTGCACCAGCCTCACTCTCTGGTTTCTGAGGGTTTCACAGTCAAAGCCATGATGAAAAACTCAGTCGTAAGTGATCTTCCTGAATTAAATGCACTCGCACCTGATCCCTATTTTTTTTTTTCCAATTAAGGTGAGAGGCCCTCCAGCTGCAGGGGCATTTAAAGAAAGACCAACCAAGCCCACAGCATTTCGAAAATTCTATGAGCGAGGTGACTTCCCAATTGCCCTTGAGCATGATTCGAAAGGAAACAAAATCGCCTGGAAGGTAAGTCAGGGCACAGCTGTGCCGGCCAGCTGTCACATGGCGTCTCTTCTTTCTTTACTTTCAGGTAGAAATTGAGAAGCTGGATTACCATCATTATCTGCCTCTGTTTTTTGATGGGCTTTGTGAAATGACATTTCCCTATGAGTTTTTTGCTCGGCAAGGAATCCACGACATGCTGGAACACGGTGGGAACAAGATCCTACCTGTCCTTCCACAGCTCATTATCCCGATAAAAAGTAAGTGAACCGGTGAAAAAGCATCACTCAGTATTTTCTGCTTGGTCCTTCTTTTACCATATAGATGCCTTGAACCTCCGAAACCGACAGGTCATCTGTGTCACTCTCAAGGTCCTCCAGCATCTGGTTGTGTCAGCTGAGATGGTGGGCAAGGCCTTGGTGCCTTATTACCGTCAAATCCTCCCTGTCCTGAACATCTTTAAGAATATGAATGGTGAGTGAGCCCACGAGTCAAAATGTCTTTTATTCTCTCCTCTCACCTCCTCTTTCCTTCTCAGACATGTGGGAAGTGACCCTTGCATAGAGACTCGGAAAAACTCTGAAAACAGAACACATAAAGCTTTAGGATATTTTCAATGACCCATTCCTGTTCTTTCCTTTACTTGAAAAAGTTCAGAAAGTCCAGGTCTAGGTCACATTCTAAGAGAGCTCACCCAGAGTGGACTCTGCTTAACCAAAGCCTTCAAGGGGCTCTTTCAGGCATGAGCAGGAAAATACATCCACAAGAGTCCCCGCTGCATGCAGATCCCAGGGCCATCTGCTGTGCTCTCAGAGATGCTCATTGTTGTCATTTAACTGCGAGGGCCACAGAGGGGACAACTGCAGATTCCTGCTCTACAGCTAGACTCCTGGGGCCCAATACAGGCCACAGCTCTTCGCAGCCATGAGATATGCGAGCACGCTGCCTAACTCATCTGTACCACCATGTTCTCGTCTGTGAAACTTGGGTATTAACAGTACTTACCTCATGGGTTTGTTTCAAGGATTGAGTCAATATTAGCAAAGCATTCAGGACACCACCTGGCACCCAGTGAGTGTGACGTAAATAGTAAAGAAATTGGCTTTTCCTGGCACGATGATCAAGTGATTGGTGCCCAGCAGCTCTAAGCAAACTGTCTTTGAAGGGAGAGAAGAAGCCCCAGCAGAGATTGTTCAGAACAGCTCAACGTCATGCAGGAGTTGCTCAGCTACACCCATCTCGGGATGATGGAGACTCCAAGTGTTACGTATTTTGCAAGCTTCATAAATCTGACCAGATATAGACAGGAGATTGTAACCTGTGCTTTTTGTTTATGAATCTTGTATTGAGTTGTTGAAGATGGTTAGGACAATTTAATGTTGCATAAAAACCACTTCTTGTAACATCTTAATAGTGAGAATAGGAGGGTCAAGGCAAGAAAAGTGCTGAGAAAACAATCCCCCCAAAAAGTTTCTCTCTTAATTTCAACATCATTTTATGTATTTTTGTTGTTGTTGTTGTTGGTTTGTTTTATAGCTTTAAATGTTAGGATTACATTTTGGGGCTTATTATTCAAATCAAATATCTGGCACCATTCATTTTCTGCTTCCACATTTGAAAGACCAAATGTTCATCATTTCTGGTGTCGGTTCAGCCTCTGGCCTCCTTTCTAAGACACATTTTGTAGAGTATTAGTTTTCCCATTCATAGCACGAGAAAAATAATACATTCCTTTTTTATAATAGAAATGTGATTTGAGGTTGCTTACAGAGTAGGTAGAGGTTTAGGGGGAAAGGCTGTGTTTTGTGTGGCTCTAGGATGAATTATATGAAATAAGATAAGAGGGAAAGCTATAGTGGGTCACTTGAATACTGACCTAGTATTCAACTGTTTTTGAAAAGAAGTTCTGCTCTGCTGTAACTCCTGCTGGCCTTCCAGAAGCATCAGCTGTGTCACACCACAAGTCTTAAAGGATCTCCCTTGTTTCCACTGCACATCTGCCCCCATGAATAAACTAAGTGGGCAACATGGTCATGGTTATGTGTTCTTAGCTACTCTGTCCTCAGTGTGTGAAATGCCCACCTTTAGGGGCGCTGTTGGGGTGAGGCATTTTAGCTCCCAAAGGATCCTATTAGAGTTTGAAGGCCCTGAGACCAGACAGCCACACTGCACAGAGGGGCAGCCTGGACCCACGGGACATGAGATGAGTTAATCCACAGTTAGCCAAGAGGTTACCGCAGAGGTAGATATTCACTTATTCAAAATTTAAGTGCCTACTATGTGCAAGGCAGAAATCTGCGTCTACTTTCTCCTCATCAGCAAAAGTAGTTCTACTTTTGTTTTTGGTTTTTCTTTTTAAGAAAAAAAAAATACTGTGGACTTCTGTATAATACTCATTTTAGCCAAAGAATTCTGCAACTGAAGAGTTTGAGTCAGTCTCCATGGCATCCCTGGATGAGTTCTGGTCATGAAGGAGCTCAAATGATCCTTGTCAGCCGGGGGAATAAGCTAGACCCAGGCCCTCCCATGCCTGGCCTCATTCCTTTTTCAAGGGAACAATGCCATACCTCACTAGACCCTAGCTATACATTCCTCCAGCCAAATGCCAGGAAGCATCTGACCATGAGACTTTAAGAGCAAAATGTTGCTTAAAGAAAAAAATGGGAGCTGTTCTAAATTCAAGAGCTAATAGATATACTCTTCCATTTTCTATGGTCAAAGTCATAACATAACAACATCACTACAAATTTAAGAAATAGCTACAGTTAATTCAGTAGATATTGTAGTGAATGAATGCCTGAAATATGGTTTGAGGGTCACATATTTAACCTCATCAAACCTCAATTTATTCATCAAAAAATAGAAGTGATCATTATTTTGTTGTGAAGAACAAATATTATAAAGGACCTTATAAACCATAAAGCATTATACATAGTTTATCCTTCTCTTTTCCATTCCTTAAGCAGGACTGTCAGTGCAATTGCCTTATATTTTAGTGCTATGGAGTACCCTTATCTTTTTGCTAAATATTACAAATCCTTTTGCTTACAAATTAGTCTGTCACTTCTATTCGATGGATTATCTGTCTACCTCGGGGCTTCTGTGATGCACAGAGTCATGGGCTCACTCTCTTTGGCTCATCTTGTAGGTTTGCAATCACTCTTACAACTGTCACTTCCAGCCGATCCAGGACTGCTGCGGCCTCTCTGCTCTGAAATACACCTAGTATGTGAATTTCACATCACTTCTCAGTCATAAAACAGACCCATCAGAAGCTCATTTTCCTAAGTTTATTTTAAATTTATAGAGCATTCATTTCATCCTTCTCGGTAATCTTTTTTTTTTTTTTTTTTTTGAGACAGAGTCTCCGTCTGTCACCCAAGCTGGAGTGCAGTGGCACGATCTCAGCTCACTGCAAGCTCCGCCTCCTGGGTTCACACCATTCTGCCTCAGCCTCCCGAGTAGCTGGGACCACAGGTACCCGCCACCATGCCTGGCTAATTTTTTGTATTTTTAGTAGACACGGGGTTTCACCATGTTAGCCAGGATGGTCTCAATCTCCTAACCTTGTGATCTGCCTGCCTCGGCCTCCCAAAGTGCTGGGATTACAGGTGTGAGCCACCACGCCTGGCCGGTGATCTTTTTCTCTTTCTCTTTTTTCTTTTCACTTGCTGCTATTCTATACATGCGGAGGAGTTTTTGGAAGGAAAAGAGGGCGCCTTATTAATGGTCATTTTCTACTAATGGTGATTTTGATACTATTAGATACCTACTATGGGCATTGAAATTGGTCTCTAGTTCCATTGAGAAGAGTAGAAAAATTTCTAGTATAAGTACATTCATAATGTTTAGATAATATCTTGAGAAAAAAATAGACAAATTCACAAGTTCTTCTTTGACTTGATAGATTTCTGAGTTCTCATGTGTTTGTCCATCTTCATTCTGCTTTAACGCATTTACACACACACACACACACTTCCTTTTCTATTTGTTCAGCTTTACTGAGATGTAATTGTGCTATAGTTGGTTTGTGTGACCCCTCCGAATCGCTTGTTGAAATTTGATCCCCACTGTTAGAGGTGGAGCCTACCGGGCGGTGTTTGGGTGGTACAGGCAGATCCCTCGCGAATGGCTTGGTGCCCTGCCCATGGTAATGGGTGAGTTCTCACCCTGCTGTTCCCACAAGAGCTGTTTGTTTAAAAAAGCCTGGCACCTCCCCCTCGCTCTCTCGCTTCCTCTCTTGCCACATGATCCCTTCGCAACAGCTCCCCTTCGACTTCCACTGTGACCAGATGCAGCCCCAGAAGTAGACACTGGTGCCACGCTTCCTGTGTAGCCTGCAGAATCGGAAGACAAAAAACCCCTTTCCTTCATAAATTACCCAACCCCAGGTATTATTTTATAGCAACACAAGTGGACTAAGACAAATTGGTATATGAAAACCACACATAATTAATGTGTACAATTTGGTGAGTTTGGAGGTATACATACATTTATGTTACCATCACCACAACAAGGAGACAGACACATCCATCATCTCCAGAAGTTTCCTTTTGCGTGTCTGTGTGAGGGAAGAAAACTTAACATAAGACTACTGATACAGCTCCGAAGACTGGAGAAACACCAGGGTCCTTTGTCTCATGCCAATGCTATTAACGACAAGGACACCCGTGGAGTGGTTTTAAGGAGCGGAGAGTTTAACAGGCAAGAAACAAGAAAGAAGAAAACAGCTCCCCGGTACAGAAGGAGCTGGGCTCCTAACGGAGAAAAACCCCGTGTGCCCAGGAAAAACAGTTGTTTATACCTGGAGGCTGGAGGAGGCGGTGTCTGATTTGCTTAGGGCCCAGGGGATTGGCTTGACCAGGTGTGTCATTCACATAGCCAACCTGGTCCTCCCACCCTAGCCTTTTAATATGCAAATGCGGGTCGGCATGATGTCCTGCACACGTGGTGTTATTTGGAGGCAGCCATGACAGCTGTGGTGACAAGGAGAAGAGGGCGGGAACCGCCATGTCGGGTGGACCTGGTTTTTAGCTGCTGGCATTTACATATCAATGTTGCCAGCCTGGTTTTTCAAGCTGCTTTCTGTTAGAAAGGAAATGGTTTGGGGGGTCGCTTTTTATTATAGGAAAATTCCACCAAGAACTCTCACCCTTTCTAGCTGCCTAAAAATTATTTCTTAATAACTCCTATATTACTACCCTCCTAACAGAATTTTAAGTGCACAATACCTTATCGTTAACTCTAGGCACCGTGTTGTACAGGAGATCTCTGGAACTTATCTTGTGTAACTGTAATTTGATAATCCATTGAACAGCAACTCTGCATATGCCCCCTCTCCATCCGCTAGTAACCAGCGTTCTATTGTCTACTTCTGTACATCTGACTATTTTTAGATGCTCCATATAAGAGGAATCACTCAGTATTTCTTCTTCTCTGACTATTTCACCTAGCATAATGTCTTCCAGATCTGTCCGTGTTGTCACAAATGGTAGTATTTCCTTCTTTTTAAAGCCAGGATAGTATTCTACTATATGCATATACCACATTTCATTCATCAGTGGACAATTGGGTTGCTTGCACATCTTGGCCACTGTGAAGGATGCTGCAGGGAACATGGGAGTGCAGATGTTTCTTCGAGATCACAATTTCAGTTCTTTTGGGTATATACCCAGCAGTAAGATTGCCTGCTTATATGGTATTCTATTTTAATTTTTTGAGGAACCTCCATGCTGCTTTCCATAGTGGCAGCAGTATGTATTCTTTGGAGAAATGTCTATTCAAGTCCTTTGCATGTTGTAATTGTGTTTTTTGGGAGTTTTCACTAGTGAGTTGTAGGAGCTCTTTGTATATTTCAGAAATTAACTCCTTATCACATACATGGTTTGCAAATATGTTCTCCCATTGCATAGGTGGCCTTTCCACTCTGTTGATTGTTTCCTTTGCTGTGCAGAAATTGATGCTGGGGGAAAAAGGGGATTTGAAGTATAGGCCAACTTCAGAACAATTTGACCAGGACTTGCTAAGTTTTTTTTTAAATTAGGAAAATACATAGAATGTGACTTAAAAAAATAATCAATTACCTAAGACCTTGTCTACTGGGTCTTAAGTTGAATTTCTAAATTCTGGAGCCAACTATGTGACCTTGGGCACGTGAACAAAAGTTAATTCTATAAACTAGTTTAAATCCTGTAGGAATATAACATTATTTTATTTTATTTTATTTTTCTTAAGAACTTTTTGGAAAAGAGGCTGAG